GGGCCGGGCAGGGACGGGAGTTCGTGGCGAAGACTTTAAAAACCCTCCCCGCCGGGAGACGGGGGACGGGGTCCTCCTGCCCCACCTCCGGGGCTTGGGAGCCACGTTAGCTCCCCCAGGGGCAGGGGTGGCCCCGGGCGAAGGCAACTCGGGAGACGGCGGAGTCGGGGAAAGAGGGTCCCTGAGGCTCGGCGACCCCCGCGCCCGCCCCCGCGGGGTCTGCCGGCCCTTTCTGGGGAGGGGGCTCCCCGGCCCGGGCTCCAGTCCAGGGTGCGGACCGGCCGCGGCGCGCGCCCACCCCAGTGCCAAGGGGGAGGAGAGGCCGGTCCCGGGGCGCTCCTGTCTGCCCCGGGGTGGGATCGCAGGGCGAGGGATCCGCATTGCAGGTGCACCAGGAGCGCCCCGGGGCCTAGCCCGGCTTTGTCTGGGATGCTGTGGGGAGGAGGCCGTCTGAATCCACATCGCCTTTTTAAATGCTTGTTACCACCCGGGGAACCTTAGAGACCCTCCCTGACAAGTTGTATCGCCTCCCGTCCTGGTAGCCTTTCCGTAAGTACACTACCTTGCCAGCCCCTTCCTGAAGCTTTGATGCGGCTTTAGTTTACTCTGAGTAACGATTTGCCTGTGATTCGTGAAACGGAGCAGAATGCACAAACGCAGCAGAGCTCCAGGCTTGGCTACTGGGCTGCCGTCTGCTACGGCGAGTGAGTTTCTCTAACTTAGGTTTTCATGCTGACCTGTATTGTTTCATTTCAAGTTTTGGTATTTAGCAGTACGATCTAGTCCACTAAGGAAAATTAGGCTGCCAGAGAGAAAATATAACCGCGCTCTGTAGCTTAGGTTGCAGTAGTCGGTTTTATAACAAAATGCAAGCTACCACGCTGTAATACTTTAACATATTACGCAGTTCCAGAAACCTGTAAGAGTATTAAAACTAGGATTGCCATTTTAAAACTTTTACGTTTGAAATTTATTTAAAGAGCATTGGTATTGATAAAACGACTTTTCTTTTTTTTTTTTTTTGCTCATCAAGAATTCCCATGCATTTTCTCGCTATTGCATTGTAAGGAAAAAGATGCTAACGTTTAAAGTGGCTTTTACCTCCAAAGATGTTTTGAAATGTATGTAATTCTTTTGGCTAACTGTTCATCTTATGTGAAATATGCTTGGAAGAAGGCTTTAAAACTCGTGATTATATATACGGGTATGCGTACATATCCATACACACCACTGAAAAATCTTAAAATAGTTTTGTTACTCCTCTGCGTATTATAATTACTCAGTAAATTTAGTTTAGGTACATTTAAGATCTAAAGTACAGGACAATTATTTGTGTGAGATTTTTACTGTGACACATTTTAAATACATCGGTCTAACAAATAGGGTTTTTTTGAAATTAGATATTTTTATTAACTCTTTAAAAAACGAATCATTCATCTTGGGTTTATAACTCTTTCATCTGCCATGTTGGATAAATTGCAAAATTGGATAAATTGATCTCAACTTATCCAATTATCTTTGGATAAATTGATCTCAACATAATTACCTAATTGGTAGGATGCCTTTGCAACGATACTAACGTTAATAAAATGTTGATGCTTTTAAAAAATACTTATGTTAAAAAAGCATTTTCTCGTATTTCTGGCAAGAAAAGTCATGGAACTTTTTTCCTTCTATCTGGAACAAGGTCAGCCATAAATAGTTTCTAATACATAGTGGGCACACATTTGGTAACTAAGATTAATTATATCTACTGAATTTACTGAATTCCATGTCCTTCAAGGGCAGTGACTAGGTGACTTTGTATCTTCACACACCAATGTTGCAGTAAATGTTTGAGTCAGATTGAAGTTTCATCCCGGCTAGGTAGGTGCTAACTTAATGACACCAGTTTCCACATCTTCAGCTTTGATGTTTCAACCTGCAGAAGGATTTGGGCACGGAAGTGGCTGTGTCCTAATTGTCTTCAAATATTTGAAGGTCTGTCATGCAGCAAGGGATTTCATTTATTTTGAGTAATTATTGAGTACAGAAAAACAGATTTCACTTCTATATGAAGGCAAAAGTTGTTTATGGTGAGAACTAGCGGTGGAAAGAAGGGGCTGCTCCTTCCCTAGGGGCTTTTGGGATCAGCTGGTTCCCCACTTGGCGTGAATGGCTATTAGGAGGTATCACAGAGGTATAGGAGGGTCTTTCTGAGAGGGACTCCTGGGTATTCCGATGGCAACTATATTCGAGGACTTCTGTACTTCCCTTTTAGCACTGTGGCTTTTGTTTTTTGTTTTCTTATGCTGGCTTCTAGAGTTGTGGACGTAGCAACATCCGCAGACACCTACATGAACCCTAGGAAGATTTTTTAGTAGATTAAAGACCCACCTGCTATCGAAGATGATTCTTAGTCGTGCTTTGCATTTGTATGGCACATTACAGGGAATAAAGCACTCTCGAATTCAATGTGTTTTAAAAGACTCTTTTTAATTATACATGATTTGTATTTCTTTCTTTAACTTTATTTTCTACAATAAACATTGAATCAAGAGGAAAATTACCCTTTTCTAGGAAGGCAAGCAGAAAAGACTTTTTTTAAAGCTGTTTTTAAAAAATGGGATGGTGCCAGTCATCCTTTGGAGAGCCAGCAAATTATGAAGGTGAATCGTTCTTTTACTTGGCTGAAAACATGTTTTAAAAGATACTGAATAAGGCCGGGGGCAGTGGCTCACTCCTGAGGCCGAGGCGGGCAGATCACGAGGTCAAGAGATCAAGACCATCCTGAGCAACATGGTGAAACCCCATCTCTACTAAAAATACAAAAATTAGCTGGTCGTGGTGGCGCAGTAGTCCCAGCTACTCGGGAGGCTGAGGCAGGAGAATCGCTTGAACCCAGGAGGCAGAGGTTGCAGTGAGCCCAGATCACGCCACTGCACTCCAGCCTGGCAACAGATGGAGACTCCGTCTCAAAAAAAAAAAAAAAAAAAAAAAAAACTGAATAAGAGATGATATAAGAGATGATTCTTGTGCTTGCTCCGCATTTTAGTTTGTTTATTTCATTACTCAAACATGACTCAAGTTTCACAGCAAAAAGTCCAGTCATATCCACCTACATTAAGTTGCATTGGATGTTTTTTCAGTATGTCTGCATGGTTTTTAAAATATGCTGGCAGCTGAAGGTAAAACAAAGCCAAGAAGTAGAATTACAGCAAGCCGAAAAGCTTAGGGGAATTGGAGCTTTGTGTTTGAAGAAGAAAGACATGTGCCCTATTTGTATGAAACCAATCTTGAGAATGATGGTTTTATCAGCAATGGGAATAAGGATTTATCTATTATAATAAAGATTCGGCTACTGAGTGTCAATCTAATACATGTATTAAGTGGGTCAATGAGGTGGGGACTCCAGTCTGTGGCTAAGAAGCAGAGCAGAGTTGCCTGTGAACACCAGAGTGCCCAATACACAAGGATTGAAGTGCAGCAAGTCAGTAATGAGGCCGATTGAGTTAAACCAAGATCTGACCTCTCCATTTTAGGAAGAAGAGGAAAAAACAATTCTGAATTAATGTTTGCATGGACTTAACTTTTTAAATGTCTTTTAAAGTAGTTACTCTCTCGTTCTCTAGCAGATGAGTTTGTTTCATGCTTTTAACTTTTTAAACGTCTTTTAAAATAGTTACTCTGTCTTGTTCTCTAGCAGATGAGTTTGTCTCATGCTTTTCACTTTTTAAATGTCTTTTAAAATAGTTACTCTCTCTCATTCTGTAGCAGATGAGTTTGTGTCATGCTTTTGTGTCTCTTACCCATTAGCTGACTTTGGGTGTGATAAGTGACTAAGACTCCTCAAACTTTGAACAAGGAATATACCATTTATTTATGCTGTATGCATGAAGGGAAAAGAGACGAATATCAAGTTTTTCTGGCCAACCAAGAAATAAAACTTTAAAAGTGTTTATTTTTTCAGGAAAAAAAATCACAGATACTACTTAAATATTATTACCAGGACAACAAATTAGCAAATAAGGCAAGTTAGAAAGCAGCATTTTCAAGGTTAAAGGTTGCACTTTAAAGCTTTAACCATGACTTCTGAAGGGATCACACAAACATCTTTAAAGACTTCTTTGTTAATCAGAAAACAGTTTACATGCAAATTTCCACACTGGAGAGCCGACCGAGATCAATACTTTCATGATTATTCCCAATTTACTGCTTTATCAGAAAGAACTTTACTACGAAGCAAGAAGTGTCTACTCTTCTGTGAAGGAGTAAGTTTTCTCCTTGTTTCTGAAATTCTTTATTCTAGCTGAATTCTCAAGACTGAGCAGTGAACTTCCATTGGTTAGCACCAAATAGAGCAAGCCTGAGTAAGCTGCTTATAAAAAGGGGAAAAAAACGACAGAAGAAAACTTTTAATAAATGGAATATGAGGCACATAATACTCTGCTTCTACAAATTTTCTTTTTGTTGCCTCTTTGGCAACACTTAAGATACTAAATTTAGGTCTGCATAAAATCCATTATCCTTTGCTCTTCAGATTTCCTCCCCAGTCCATTTCTAAATGCATCCTGTGCCCTTCTCATTTACTATGCAGGTAAGAGAGTTTATGAGAAGTCATTAAAGCCCATGTTCTTAGGTAACATTGTTTAAGCATTAAACACTACATGTAAATTGTCATTCTCAATATTATTACAATACTGTCTTTCTTAAAGTTGCACATTTTACCTAGAAATCCGTGGCATCATACTCTGAAAAGATCATCTTCGATATAATGCAGAGGACACGTAAAAACACTGGGTTCCCAAGAGAAAGTTCCATCTCTGTCATACATAGCATAATTATCTTAGGCTCTCCATATTTTTCTAATGATAAGTGAACGTAAGAGGTTAGGCTCGTGCCATACCTTAAACATTGAAGGAGGCTTTTTGTAACTCCTTTCTCTTCGGCTGTCACACACATCAACCCAGATGAAAGGCACTGCTAGTGTTTCTGCCTCGGTGGCTAGTAGCGTGGGAGAGCAGATACACTTTTTAAAAATAGCCAAATCTTGCACATTGATAAGAAAGATGGAGAAAGGTTGGAGTTTTTCGCTCAGTTTTGTGTTCCCATAGATAAGAACATAGCAGAAGTTATTAGGTTTGGCCTGTCATTTTCAAGGAAGGTCAGTATCTGATACTGAGTCATCTTTATCTTCTGGTTGAGTCCCTATGACAAGACCAGAACGTTCTAGTAGAATAGAGCAGCAGCTTTCTGGCATTAAGGTACTTGCTCATTGACATGCCCTATTGCTCTCGGGGGAGGAAGGATGTGTAATCCTCCTCAGCCTCTGCAATGTGATTTCAAGTGAGGAATTGCTTTCCATCAATAAAGCGGTCAAGTCAGTTTTTGACAAGTTTATTAGTACAGTAAGACTGTGGTATCAGGACCCAGTTCAGAGGTGAACAAAGCCAAACCATATTGTTTGAGGGCAAAGGCAGGTTTTTAGGGGAGAGACAAAATAAATATCCAAGTAGAAACAAAGCTAGACTTGAGACCTTGGAGATAGGTTGACAGCTGTCTATTTGGAGGTTCTTGTGTCTCATCCCTTTTTGCAGGATGGAACTCAGAGCTTTGGATGACGACTGGCTAATTCTAGAACACTGCACTGAATGTTACTCATTAGCAGGCTGTGGTTAGAGCAGAGTGCCTTTCCAAGTAGTCTCAGGATGCCAGCGGGACCTGCCTGTGCAGTGACCATCTTGAGTCTGAAATTTAAGTGGAAAGCAGCAAATTAGCCATTCCTGTGTTTAGAGGAAAACTGAGTTTAGTTAGAAGGTGTGAAGTCGTTGGGGCCAGCATGTTCCTACTGAAGAAACTGGGAATCCTCGGCAGGTTAGTAGCAAGCAGAACTTTAGAGTCCCTTGAAGGAAGGTTGAAGTGATGTTTGGACTGCTGAACTGCAGAGTGAACCTGGGAATGAGATGCACTGACACCCTCATCAGTGCTTTCCATCAGTGTGCAAGACTTAGCTATTTCTCAAAAGAACACAGCTTCCTCTCACATGGAATGTCCTACCATTGGGGATGTAACCAGAAGCCTCTGAAGCCTACTCAGTTTTTTAGGTGAAGATCCCAGATTTTTGTTTGTCACAACTCTCATGGTTACATTTATAGGTAGGGAATCCAGCCACTTCAGTCCAGTTTCTGAAAATTCCTGGCTAGGTTATTTTTCAGAGTTCCATTTGGACATTTTACCACCTCTTCTGATTGTGGACAAGACAGTGAAGGCATTGATGAATGTGTAGGGCTTTACAGCTTTATTTACAATCCAATCTGGAAATGATGGACTCCTGTTACAAATAGACACACTTAATGTACCAAATCTGGAAATAAAATATTTCAGAAGTCTTTTTGACAGTCATTGTGTTAGCCTTTGCATGCATCTTCTATACCCAGTGAAATTACTAAAGCATTCACATGAAAACCCATTTTTTCTCATTTGAATAAAACTAATGTGAATATGCTTATAAATGCCTGCCTCCCACCCTACAGCCCCATCCGTAGATAAGCTGCTCTCGTTGTCTTTATGGCTACTTCCCACAACATGAATGGACGGGTCAAACAACTCACACAGTGCTGATGAGCTACACTGGTAAATTTGGAGCATGCCACCCACATATGATTTTCCCTGGCATCCCTTCTTGTTGGTGTGTACCAGGCCATGGGACACTGGAGCAAGATGAAGGCACTTTGGAGCTACCAAGAGGCTCTCTGAAACCCTGACAGTCTTTAGAGTCCCTTCTACGATGTGGGGCCTGATCTAGGACAGGGACAGTGTGGGAAAGAGCCACCATAAGGGACTGTTCAGTCTGAGAAAGATGACTGACCATAGATAACCTTGACCGTGTTATTCACCAAAGGAAGTATATTTCCAAAACAGCCCAACATGGGTTACATGAGGGCCGTGAGAAATGTAAGCTCCTCCAAGAGCGTGCAGCCCTCACTGTTTTCACAATTGTCCATAGTCAAGACAGGAAAAAGTGAGAAAGAAAAGCAGGACTTCATACTCCAGTGAGAGCGATAAACTTTGACTTCTGGACAGAATATACAGAGGTCAAGATGAATCAAGATTCCTCTTTATTGAGAAGAGATTGCATCCCAAAGATCAATTTGCTTTTCTGTGAGTGGTTAGTCTTGTCTCCTCAGTTATACACAAGTGTTTATTGATAGACCTCACTATATCTCGATGCACACGTACAAGCACACACGTCATTCCAAACAGTATATTTAACTGGCAATATATTTAGCGATTTAAAATTGTAGTTTTCAAATGTTATCAAACATATCAGGTGTCCTAATACGTCAATTGATTTTACCATCATAATTTGAGCTTTAAGAACAAGTATTTAAAAAAAAGACCCAGTATTCAAAAAAAGACCCAGCAGCTCATCCGTGGGGATTGTCAGGTGACGAGATGTTTTTTCCATTTGAATTTTAATTTCTTTATCAGTTTTTAGGTAAATATAAATTATTAACTAATTGCCTCACTATTCTGCTGGTACAAAGGGAATTAGGAACTTTAGAAAACAAAATTTACATTAAAAAATAATGCAATTGTTATTTAAAATTGGCAGAAATGTGATATCTTGAAACATTATTCAGCTAATGGAAGTAGAGTGACTCTTGGTTGTCATAATATTGTCTGGAATTTTTAAAAAGCAATTTATAAAGATACTAGTTTCTTAAATTACAGCTCCCTGTAATTTGTATACTCAGGTTTAGATTCACCTACTCTGAAATCATGGTGGTAGGTAGTCATTGAGCTGTTCTGTAAGGCAAGTGTCAAGAATTTAGGAAGTTCCATTTAATTTAGCCTTTGTGAAAAAATTCTACTTTTTGTATGAATTGTGTGCCCCACCCCCACTCCCAAATATTAGCTCCACAAAGGCAGAATTTTTATCTCTTCTATTTGTTGGTGTGTTCTGAGTGTCCTCCACAGTGTCTGGCTCAAAGCTGCTTAAAGATGCTTCCTTTATGGAAAGAATGAACTGTAATAATTTATATCACCCCCCCATATAGAAGACATAACCTTCTCTTATACCCCCAAATTCACAAAAATAGATATGAAAGGATTTTCTTTAAAAGTACTAAGAACTTGAATAATTTATGTAGTCTTCTGTGTTATATTGGAATAGCCTCCTTGTTGTTAATACAGACACTTTTTTTAAAAAAAAGATAAATAACTTTTCAGTTTGTACCTGTTACGTTTAAACTTTATTTTTAAACTGCTTTTATAACCTGAGCAATTGTTTTTATTTTGGGAGAGACCTTTTCCAAGTAGAAAACCATTTTAAGATTTACCAGCGCAGCACTAATTACTTCAATTTCTGTAGTATATTTCTGCAAATTACAAAGTTCAAATTATGGCTCTTGTAAACAGGGTTTCCTGGTGACCATGGAACCTGTACTTTCATTTCTCCCGCCTGGAAAGCTTTCTTAAAGTGCTAGTATATATAAAATATTAGGAGTTTTGACATGATTTCATAAATTTATTGGGAGTCTAAAATTCTTGTAAAGTTTACGTATTTAGTGAAGTCCTTAAAAACAAAGCTCTTTGCATTGAAGAAATATTAAAGCCTTTAAACATCAAAGTTTCCTGGAGATTTCCTGCCTGCATTAGATAGAGTACTCCTGTGGAAACTGCACACCTAGCTCAGCTGCAATGTGTCCACTTAATTTCTGTGGAAATACGCAGCTTTATAACCATAACACTGGAGTCCCTATTGCATTCCAGATTTATCTTGCACTCACCCTCTTCACTTCTCAGGTCACTTTAGCGTTCATAGAAGAAAAGCAAAATCTCACATTATCAAGAAACAGGAAGAAAATTACTACATTCTTAGGCAATTTGGAGTTTATTTGCAATCCTTTTTCTTCCAAGCAAAAGAAAGCAAGGAAATGCTGATCCAGTGTTCCAGTCATTTTAGCTAAACAGGTTAAGTAGTCCCTTTCTGCACTCCTGCCTCGCTGAGCGTGTAAGATACAAGGAAGAAACTCACTCAGATAGGCTCCTATTGTCCCCTCACCTGCTGGTTGCCTTTTTCTCCAGAGTTAGCAGCTGTCTGGTACGGGAGGGATGCTGCATGTGGTGAGAGTTTGCCCTCCCAAAAGTGCCATACGCTGCGTTTACTAGCCATCCCAGAAACCCAGAGAGAGCAGGATAAACCTCAAGTCCAAAGAGGAGAAAAGGCCTGCCTTAAATTAGATTGACCCTAACCCTGGGGGTTTCTCAGCCAAAACTCTCTTGACCTTTGGGGCCAGATTGCCCTTGTTGTGGGGCTGTCCTGTGCGTTATGGTCTGTTTAGCAGCACCCCTGGCCCTGCCCACTAGATGCTGGTGGCACCCACCCACACGCTCATGACAGCCCAAAGCATCTCCAGACATCGCCAGATGCCCCCTGGGGGCACAGCTGTCCCAGCTGAGAACCACTGCTCCAACTTGATCAAACTCAAGATTCATCAGGAGAATGAGAACCCCGTGTTCTTTCATTAATTCCGACTGCTTACAGTTTGCCTCATATCAGAAAACTTACACGCTAATTCCATCTGTTCTTTAGATTTTTTAAAAAAAAACCTATATCTTGCATCAGCCATAAAACAATGACTGTAGATTCTCTGAGGGAAAAAAAAAACACCGTGTAGATGGTGTTCTCAGCAGGTGAGAGTCAGACTGCAGAAGCAGGCCAGCTCCTCTGTAAGACCCACATGAAGATTACTGTTGCCACTGCCAGATTATGTTATGTCTCACACAGAGTCGCCACCTTCCTCTCTCTACTCCCCATCCTGTTCCGCCTTCTGAATCGCAGCATCAATTGTTGACTTAAGCAGGCAAAAACTCAAACTACATTTGAATAAAGAATTTGTCAGTATCTGCATTTGTTTTAGTCTTCTGTATCAAGAGAGGAACCCCAAGCCCCTTATCCAGCTAACCAGAACACCTTAAAAGTGTTTGTCTTCAAAAAAGATATCACATGAAATTGTATTATTAATAAATTAGTAAATAAGGCAACCAATTTAAAAAGCAAACATTTAGAAGTTCAAAGCTGTATTTTAAAGGATTCAGCAACAATCTATAAAGCCCAGGTGTCTTAAAATACTTGTTTGGTAATAAAAACACAATTGTACATTTTTACATGTTTCCACACAGAATAGCAGAGTAAGCTTGTAGCTCTTTAAGAGAACTAGCTTTTTAACCCAGAATAGTATCTGTTTTTCTGCAGCTTTAGGAGAGAGGAAGCATTTTCTCTTATTCTGATTTTTTTTTTCCACAAGCAGCAGCATCAAGAATAAGCACTGGAATTATATTAGCATCTGGCACGAAAGAGTAGACCTGAGAAGCTTACAGCTTAAAATACGGGGAAAGAAAAGGGCAAAAGAGAATGTTTAGCAAATGGAATATTGGCCAAACGGTGTTCAGGCTGTGCGGGATATGCACTTTTATATTTTAGAGGGCTGCAGCATTTCGTCTTCTTTTAGGGACAGTATATTATCTAGTTGAGAGCATAGGCTTTGGAGTCAGACTGGTTTGGGATGACCCCACCTCTGCCACTTACTAGGTGTGACTTTAAGGAAGTCATTTAACCCTCCAAGCTTATTTGCCAACGTGTGAACTGAGGATAAGAATATCTGCTCCTTAGAGTGTTGATCAAGTACGTAGCATGGCGCCTGGCACTGAGCCCTCAGTAAAAGGTGATTCCATGTTGATTCTTCTCCTCTGAAGCTAAAGGCTGTGTCGCTACTGCAGTTTCTGTCTGCTTCACCCTGCATCGTCCCTGCCGGACTAAACTCCCTTAAGTGGCGATTTTGCCTCTATTGAGTAAAAACTTAGCTTTTCCCCATTGCTTATCTTTTCCATCTCGACTTTTCTGAGCAACTTTTAATATACAACTTAAATCTGACACTAGCTTTTCTATCTAACCTTATTTTCCACCATTCCCCAGAATCATCTTTCCATATCAGATAGTTTAATGGTCTCATGTTCCTTCTAAAACTTAATTCATATTTACTTCACCAGAAATGCTTCCTCCTGTCCCAACTCTGCCCATCCTTTGAGGCTCAGTTTAATTCCAACCTCTTCAGAGTAAAACCTTTTTCACTCCAGTCCTTATTCACTCATTTATTAGGTACCTCCATGTGTCTGGCAACAGATAGGTACCAGGAATGCTACAATAATTGAGGCCGGCCCCTGTCTTCCAGGATTTATGCAGCCTGATGCAGGAGAGACAGGTAGATAAGAGAAGAGCTGCCAGTGCTAGGATGGGCAGCCCTTCACCCTTCATGGACAGCCTTCCCCTGGCTCCTGTACTTGGCGGATGCCTCATGAGGATTTAATTATACATTGTTTTCTTTGTACTTTAGTTGCTGAGTCTCATATCCCCAAGTAAATTGTAAGCATAGGACTGAGTACACAGTGAGCACTTTAGAAACATATGCTGGCTTGATCTTTCACCTCCAGATGCATATTTAAAAGGAGAATCGATTGCCTGGCCTATTGTAAAGGCCTTGTAAACTTTAAAAAGCAAATTAAAAAACAAAATCAATGATGACGTTAAGCTCTTGGGGATCCCCATAACGTCCTGGTGATTAGAGTGGCTAGGCGACTAGGCTTTGGAATTCATGGGACAGTGCACTTTTAAATTTGGCAGTTCTAAAATGAAAATAAAGAATTGTCCTTTGACTCTAATAAAGTTAGCTTAATGGAAAACTCACTGCATTGTCCTCGTTTTTCTCACTGTGTCACAGACCAAGAAAAGCGTCATCCAAGCTCATGACAGGTGTTCCCTGAATTTCTGAGCTGCTGAGTGCCACTGAGGAGCTCAGAAAGCATGATCTGAATCGTGAGCTTACATGCGACACGGCCACATCTCAGCTTCAATGCCATGTCACAGGCTCAGCATTGACAGTTCACATACTTGGCTCATAAGATAAATTTCCAGGTGTCAGTAAGCTGCACCAGAGAAGATACTGTATGTCACAAACTCCAGGAAGTCCTGAGCAAGCCCACATTTTCCTTTCCACAGAAATGAACATTTTTAGGTGGCTTGATAATTTTTTACTCTTTTTATTTGCGAGCTTTCCCATTACGGCAATCAGAGACATTTTTCCAAGCCCTCTGATGCTCACTAATACAAGATACAGCATAGTACCTAATGATGGGGTTGGGGAGGGTGCTGAGTGAGATCACCACTAATGTGCAACTCCTAGAAAGAAGCCTTTCTTAAAGGGCCAGCCCAGGTTTCCAGAAGCACCATTATTGTAGGTGGCTGGGAAATAGCAGGGAACAAGACAGAAAAGTCCTTGTTCTCCTGGAGTTTACATGCTAGTAAGGTAAGAAAGATAAATAAGCGACCTACCTTTAGATAGTGATAAATGCTACGAAGACATAAAATGGCATGATGATGATGGCAGTTGAAAAAAATTGTTAAATTATTCCAGCAGTACAAGGTGAGCACTGGCCACGGCAGGTCCCATGACAGTTTATCTGGGAGCAAATGAAACCTGTTTGGATGACTCTCCATATTGAAGCAATGATAGTAAACACATAGCTCTAGCCATGGTTCTAAATGCTTTAGATCTGTGCTGCCCAACATGGTAGACACTAGCCTCATGGGGACAGTACATTTTAATTCCAACAAAAAATGAAAAATTTCTCAGACACATGAGCCACATTTCAGGTGTTCAATAGCTACATGTGGCCGCAACAGCTACAGAAGAGTGTGGTCACATCTCTGAGCCTCAGTTCTTTAAAAACAGCATAATCATACCTATCTTGCTGATTGTTTCAAGAATTAAGTGATCATCTATAAGCCTGGCACCTAAGGCCGCATGCGGTGGCTCACACCTGTAATCCCAGCACTTTGAGAGGCCAAGGCGGGCAGATCAGTTGAGGTCAGGAGTTTGAAACCAGCCTGGCCAACATGGTGAAACCTTGTCTCTACTAAAAATACAAAAATGAGCCGGGCGTGGTGGTGCACACTGGTAGTCCCAGCTACTCAGGAGACTGAGGCAGGAGAATCGCTTAAACCCAGGAGGTCGAGGTTGCGATTGCACCACTGCACTCCAGCCTGGTCAACAAAGTGAGACTCCATCTCAAAAAAAAAAGCAAGCCTGGCAGTCAGACATTTGGTGTGGCTGCTTTATTGGACAACAGAGAATAGAATATTTACATCATCACAGAAAGTTCCATTGGACAGCATCTGTTCAGATAAACTCAATCTTCCCCCACATCCTAATGAGGTGTAGATACTGCTTTTCCATTTTGCAGATGAGGAAGTAAGGCACGGGAGTTACGTGTGACTTGCCCAAGGCTGCATCCTTAACGAAGGGCAGAACTGGAATGCAAACCGTGGAGGTCTGGATCCAGAGCCTGGGGGTTAATCCTACCCTGCTATGCCGCTATAGCTCGCGGATCCAGTACAGCTCATCTGTGTGATCCACTTTCAACCAGAGTGCAACCGAGGGAGAGAACATTACCTCTTCAGAAAATCTTGTCATTGAATGCTTTTAAAGTCAGCTAACATGAATTCTGACGAGAGGATCAGGAAAAATGTAGGCCTGTCATAGGCACAATTTCCCCCTCCTTGAAAAGGGCAGAGGAAACTACAAAGCACCAAAAAAATACCAAGTTTATGTATGATCTCAATAAGGCAGATTAAGCTCTCTACGCCTCAGTTCCCCTATCCTAGAGCGGTGTGAGGATGTAATGAGGCAAGGCCTGGAAAGCCTCAGCGGGACCTGCCACAGTCAGTGACGCCAGGGAGGTCAGCAGCAGCATTACCACTGCACTCAAGCGGCCACACTTGGGCCAAACGTTCCAGAATGCACAGGACACAGCAGAACAGACCACTTATGTGAGGAGGCAGCTCGTCCTTCTCTCCCAGAGCTGCCATGAGAGTCTGTGGTTCCAAACAGCCTGAGTTTGAAATTGGAGAGCACTTCAGGAAGGCACGAGGCAGAGGAGGTGGCAGCCTTTGGAAAGAATCTGCATTTGGCTCATGCATTTAGGATTTGCAAGTTTAGTTAAGTGTCTTCACTCATCTGAGCCTCCATTCTTTAAAAAATGGGTTTAATTGGCCGGGCGTGGTGGCTCATGCCTGTAATCCCAGCACTTTGGGAGGCCGAGGCAGGAGGATCACCTGAGGTCGGGAGTTTGAAACCAGCCTGACCAACATGGAGAAACCCCGTCTCTACTAAAAATACAAAATTAGCCGGGCATGGTATTGCATGCCTGTCATCCCTGCTACTCTGGAGGCTGAAGCAGGAGAATCGCTTGAACTCGAGAGGCAGAGGTTGTGGTGAGCTGAGATCACGCCGTTGCACTCCAGCCTGGGCAACAAGAGTGAAACTCTGTCTCTAAAATAAAATAAAATAAAAAATGAGTATAATCATACCTACCTTGCATGATTGTTTTCAGAATTAAGTAATAGGCCGAGAGTGGTGGTTCACATCTGTAATCCCAGCACTTTCAGAGGCCGAGGTGGGCAGATCACTTGAGGTCAGGAATTCGAGACCAGCCATGGCGAAACTCCGTGTCTACTAAAAATACAAAAATTAGCCAGGTGTGGTGGTGCATGCCTGTAATCCCAGCTACTCGGGGCTGAGGCACAAGAATCACTTGAACGTGGGAGGTGGAGGTTGCAGTGAGCCAAGATCACACCATTGCACTCCAGCCTGGGCGACAAAGCGAGACCCCCCCATCTCAAAAAAAAAAAAAAAAAAAAAAAAGAAGGAAAAAAAAAGAATTAAGTGATCATCCGTAAGCCTGGTGCATAGAAATTTGGTAAATAATGGTCATAATTACTATTTTGATTAATGATTTTCAGCTTCTCATTAACAAATGTCCTTGAGTATTTTCTTGCCCAGATGCCTTAGACCCAGGGAATGTGTTAGGACAGTTATCCTCAAACATGATTGCTGTTACCACCCTTTACAGTGCAGTGATCACACCCTTGAGAAGCCAGGCAGAACCAACTGAAAGGCATCGTGGGGCGTGCACATAGCAGCTGCTTGCAAAGATGGAAGCTGCCTCACACTCCCCCACAACCAGCAAGGGCAGTGGCTGCCAGGTATGACCTCAGGTGACCATCCTGTGCATTCTGAAAACTGGGAAGTCAAACTCTCCAGGCTCCTGACTGGCCAGTAGGCTTCACCAGAGCTGGATCAACCAGAAGAAGCTGAAACATCCAACCTAAGAATTTCGAACTTCAAATGGAAAATCTGGGCACTCTAAACCAAAATTGCTAAGTTCCAAAAATGTTGGATACATCGGGTGCTTATTTGTAAAAGTATCTAAATGAAAGTGGGCCCTTAAAGAGTGTGTCATGAACCAAGGATTATAATTAACCCCATTATGGGGGCACAAGGTCAAATATAAGAGGAAAAAACAAAGTCAGTTGTACAAATGGAAAAAGTGCAAATGAAAAATGATGACCTTTAACAAGGCAAGGACAGTAAGAATAAGAAAATACTGGATTGCCTCTCATTCTCTGAAAAATCCTAATGAATATCAGATGTAGTGATTTTCTACCTTCCCCAATTTATTTCACTCTCCTCCCACAGCTGATAAATAATCTATGAAATACAGTTGTCCTGCCCCTTATTTTACTTGTCATTATTTGTTTTCATTTATTTTGACTGGGTTAATGCACTAATGGCTCATTTATCTACGATGATCAAAATTTGGTTGCAAAGACAGCCCTAAAGTAACACCTATTTGCCTTCTACCGTTCTCTCACTGGTCTCTGGATGTTAGAATTGCTGGTGCATTTTAAACAACAGACATTCTTAATGGATAGCTGTTTTGTGGGAAGCTTTTCCCTTCCCCTGGAACTTAATGCGTGATTTCCCAGAGAGCTGAAACATACGATTCTGGGAATTCTCTTGTTCCCTGACATAATAAAGAGTGATTGTGAGTGGGAAGAACTTTATGGGGGTCAGTCATAAATGCCGTCAGTAAGCGTGCCTCACCTATTCTACGCAGCACAGGAAGTTTGCGGAGAGGACGCTTGAACTGAATAATCCACGCTGGAGCTCTCAGATCACTAGATGGAAAGTCAGAGGTCAAACACCCTTACATGGACGTGCTGAAGCCATCAAAAAACAAAACAGAAAAAAACCTCTAGGAAATGATCTAGGAAAATGGTAAATGCCCTCTTAAAAATATAAGTTTATCTCACTAACATATGGGCTCTGCTTCTTCCATCAGCCAACAGAATCCTGGATTTGAGTCTGTCCTTTGAAAGCATCTCTGCTAGAGTTCCCACTTCCAAACCCCTTTCAGCTCTTCGGGATTCAGCCTCCAGGTGAGGTGCTGGAATTGATGCCAGAGTGAACGGTCGTGTTTTATTTCCTTCTCTGCGTTCTCAGGTTGCCCTCGGAGTGGAGTCTGTGGCTTTCCACCGGAGCAGCGCCCAGGAAGTGTTTTCGTGTGATGAAAGTGTATGTCTGAAGTTCGTTATGAACTCGTCCTATTATAAGCAAATAACTCACATTTCATCCTCAGTATTTTTCAGTGCTGTACAAGCGTCTTGAATTACTCTGGTAGCTTTTCCAGAAAGACCCATGACTTCACCACATTTCTCGAGTTACGATGAAGGTAGAGTCTGGGGCCCTGAGTGAGCATCAGATGGCACCGCAGCCAGGGTCTGTGTTACCCACAGGTCCTCTGGATGTCAGCATGGCAGCCACAAACCTGGAGAACCAGCTGCACAGCGCACAGAAGAACCTCCTGTTCCTTCAGCGGGAGCATGCCAGCACGCTCAAGGGGCTGCACTCCGAGATCAGGCGGCTGCAGCAGCACTGCACAGGTACATCGGGGAGCAGGCCCGGGCAGGCGGGGAAAAGAATTAATGTGTAACATTTCCCTTTTAGATTTAACATATGAGCTGACAGTCAAAAGTTCGGAACAGACAGGTAAGAACTCCTCCCCAGAAGTAAATGACAGTTCTTCACCTGCTTCCTCGGCTTATTCTTGTAGGAGACGGGACTTCTAAAAGCAGTGAATTAAAGAAAAGATGTGAAGAGCTGGAAGCCCAACTGAAAGTGAAAGAGAACGAAAATGCTGAGTTGTTGAAAGAACTGGAGCAGAAAAACGCGATGATCACAGTGCTGGAGAACACCATCAAGGAGCGAGAGAAGAAGTACCTGGAGGAGCTGAAGGCCAAGAGTCACAAGCTGACCCTGCTGTCTAGCGAGCTGGAGCAGCGGGCCAGCACCATCGCCTACCTGACCTCCCAGCTGCACGCCGCCAAGAAGAAGCTCATGAGCTCCAGCGGGACCTCAGATGCCAGCCCGTCAGGGAGCCCCGTGCTGGCCAGCTACAAGCCAGCGCCCCCCAAAGACAAGCTACCCGAAACGCCTCGCCGCCGCATGAAAAAGAGCCTCTCAGCCCCCTTGCACCCGGAATTTGAAGAGGTCTACAGATTCGGGGCAGAGAGCAGGAAACTCCTTTTGCGGGAACCAGTGGATGCTATGCCCGACCCCACCCCATTTCTGCTGGCTAGGGAGTCCGCCGAGGTCCACCTCATCAAAGAGAGGCCCCTCGTCATCCCCCCCATCGCCTCCGACCGAAGCGGCGAGCAGCACAGCCCGGCCCGCGAAAAGCCGCACAAGGCCCACGTCGGGGTGGCACATCGGATCCACCACGCCACCCCGCCGCAGGCCCAGCCCGAGGTGAAGACCCTGGCGGTCGACCAGGTGAACGGAGGCAAGGTGGTGAGGAAGCACTCAGGGACGGACAGAACTGTGTGAAGCCCGCCGTGCCCCACCCCGCGCTGTCCATGCACTGTGAGCACCACTGGGAAATCTCAGCCACACCTTTTCTGTTTAATCCCATGCATGCCAAACACTTTTCACACCTACCGACCCATTCTCCTTCTGCTTCTCTTGCCCTCTTCTTCACACCAAAATATGATCGTGTCCCTGCCGCAGAATATGTATTTCCTAATTGCTGTGGCCAAACGCCTGTGTGCCGAATCGCTTGCTTCTGATCCCGCTCCGTGTAACCTAAGTGCGCTGCAGGCAAAGCCCAGGCCACGGCTGCGTCACTACTGATGTTCACGATGCCACACAGTCACACACCTAATTCATTCTCAAGTCGGAGCAACACATACCAACCTTGACCTTATCCTCAAGCTCCAGGGCAGCCTGGCCGAGCAGCCCCTGCTCCCTCCTGGAGACCCTTGTCACCTCCCGAGCTCCTCCTGGAGACCCCTGTCACCTCCTGACCAACCTTTCCCAGGGCGGCACCGATCACCGAGCAGCCGTGCGTGTATCTCAAGGAACTAAATAAGATGACGCTACTCCTCATAGCACCACAACCTGAATGTGTGTTCATATTTTTTTGTTAGTTTTATCCAAAATGTTTAAGATCCCAACAAACTTTATTTTCTAAACCTGCCTTCCTTCTGTTTTGTGTCTTTTATTAAACAAACACCTGAAGGAGGGCTAGGAGACTGCAGGAGGGAGAGCAATCACAGGTCCCAGAAGCGACTCCGGCCTCCTCCCGGCCCAGAGCTAGTCCTTAGAATGTGCTGCGCTCCTGAGCTTCTGTGGGAAGCTGCTTTTGCCTCTGATGGCCCCTGCCCACTGTGCTGCCCGTGCTAGCCCCTCTCCTCCCTCATGGAGTGAAGCCACCCCTCACCTCCAGGTGGCCAGCCAGGGCTCCAGGCCAGCCTCATGGTGCACAGAGGGAAGGGGTGCCCAGTGACCACTGGTCCTGGAGGTTCTGTGTCCTTACCTGACCCCACACAGACCCAGGCAGGCTGGGGGTAGAAGCTCATGCAGGAACTAAACACTAAGCTCAACAACTTCACAGTCGCCGTAGCAGGTCAGAGCCAAAGAAGCTAGGGCCAGAGAGTTCTGGAAGGGGGAGAAGTGGCTCCAGGTGACTGGTCACTTCTGCTCTGTGCCCGACATCATCAGCCCTTCTTGCCAAAAAGGAGCATCTGCTGAAACAGACCTGGATCATCGAAAACACACCTTTGGAAATTACATTAGGATTCTCACTTGTGCCAATGCTATGTATGCCAGGCACTTTTGCCTAATCAAGTGTTTTCTCTGAGAAGGAAAAGAAAACTCCACACATCTTAAAATACTCTCCAATATTTACTTTTTGATTATATAAATTCCTTTTAAAAAGTAGTATTAAAAACAAAACCATTCAGGTTAATTTGTATGGAAAGAGATTTAAGTGGCTGATTTCAAATGAAAAAT